TTCCAGACCTCTGCTATACAAGGGTATCAACAATAAAGTTATGATCTTGTTTTAAGACTGAGAAGAAAAAAATATTTTTCCTCAAGAGTAAAAGGGGTGCACAAACCTCACAACATAGACTTTGCAGATTTCTTACTAAAACACTAAGAAAATATCGAGGTTTAAGGCCGATTATTGAAGGCAGGGATCCCCAAACATTAGGTTCCTCGAAGATGTTAGGAGGCAAGGGTGGGAGAAGGGGCCTTTTCTCGTGACAGACCTGACTAAACGGTAGCATCAGCCATAAGAAGAGGAGAGATTCCTAAACGCAACTTCAGCTTTCAGAAAACAGTCCTCCACCAAGTGAGTAGCATGCAGACTTGTGAATAGCCACAGACACGTACACCCCGGTGAAGGTGCAAGATCAAACGTTGCTTCCCACATCGGCCCTCACTGCGAACCGGGATGTCGGGTCCCCATGTGCCCCTCCTGGAGGGCGCCCCGACCCCCCGCGCCAGGTGTGCGGACCACTGGCAGCACTCAGGAGCCGGCTCGCCGCGGCCCAGGCCCGCCGCCCCCGCGCCGCCCGCGTGCCCTCCGCCGGCCCGCTCCCCTCCCCCGCGCCCTCGGCGCCCGTTCGTCCGCGGGCCGGGGCTCAGGGCTCCGCCAACCGGCCCCAGAGGCACGAGCAGGCGGCGGCCGGCGACGTTGCGGTTTCCCCACCTCCTCTCCCATCCCCTCCCCCGCGGCCTCCGCTCTCCACTCCCGCTTACCCTCAACTCTTCGAAATCCGCCATTTTATACCACCCGCGGGCGCCGCCGCCGCTGCCGCCGCACCCACTCCCGCTGCCGCCAACGACGCTGCCGCCACCACGGCCGCCGCCGCCTCCAGCACCATCCTGCACTGGGCGCCGCTTAAGACGCCGCGGCCGCCGCCGCTACAGCCGGGCCCGTCACGTGAACGGCGCGGGAGCTCCGCCTCCGACGCGCCGAAGCCCCGCCCCTAGCGGTGCCCCCTGCCCACCCGCGCGACCGCCTTCCGCCCGCGCCTTCAGTCCGCGCGGCGACAGCGCCCGCCCGCGCCTGCCCCGGCGTGCTGCCCCGCGGCTTGGCCCCGCTCGGCCCCAGGTCGTGCCTTCCCTCCCCGGCGGAGGCCCCTGCGGACTGCCTAGAGCTGGGTCGCAACTGAGGCGTTATCCGCGGGCCTGGCCTCGGGAAGTGGCGGGGAGGAAGAAGAGGCGGCCGGGACGCGTGACAGGAGCATTCGGGAAGATTCTTACGGTGCCCTTCACGCGGTGCCTATGGACGGAGAAAGCCGCCGCAAATAAAACCATCCCCCAGAGTAGTTGTGGCGGAATAATCTAAATATGGGTGTTGGGTAAGCTATTGTTCCCATCTAATGGTGAGGTTCAACACTTACGAGAACTTTTTTTTTTTTGTAGATTGAGGAAACTTGAATATTTTTGTATCCTGAAGGGAGAAATGGATGAAGAAGAAATGGATGAAGAAGACCGAAGATAATGATGAAGGGATAATTTGGAATAGGATTCACAGCAAGAGAGACAGAAGGGAAAGACATTGAAGAAACAGACTAGTTAACACATGAAAAAAATAGAGCAGAGGAAAACACGTCCATGTTTTTCCACGTCTAATGAGAACAGGTCTGATGTGAAAGGAATTGGAGGAGAAGGGGCCAGTAACTGACTACTTTTCTCCCTTCTCTAGGGTCCTAGCACAGTGTCTGATGGAGCTTTCCTACCAGACCCTGAAATTCACGCATCAGGCGCGGGAAGCGGTAAGGAACGCATATATAAAACATGATTATACTGTCATCCTACCTAAATTTTCCTCTGTTCCAGTGCGAGATGAGGACAGAAGCACGACGAAAAAATCTTCTCATTTTGATTTCGCATTATTTAACACAAGAAGGGTATGTTACAGTACAAACATTTATAGAGATGAAATTTCTTCTTTTTATTCTGTGAAACTGCCAGGTATATCGATACAGCAAATGCTTTGGAGCAAGAAACTAAACTGGGGTTACGACGGTTTGAAGTTTGTGACAACATTGATCTTGAAACTATTTTGATGGAATATGAGAGTTATTATTTTGTAAAATTTCAGAAATACCCCAAAATTGTCAAAAAGTCATCAGACACAGGTACATGCCTATTTTCTAGAGATAAGGCTTTGTTCTTTCCCTCCCAATGTCTGTTTTGTCACAGCAGAAAATAATTTACCGCAAAGAAGTAGAGGGAAGACCAGAAGGTAAAGTGAATGGTAATTCTTCTTAATCGACTATTTCTTCCAAGGTCTTTGTTCCCTCCCTTAGGATGATGAACGACAGTTGTCAAAATCTTCCCAAGATCAATCAGCAGAGGCCCCGGTCCAAAACCACAGCGGGGAAGACAGGGGACACCAAATCGCTCAATAAGGAGCATCCTAATCAGGTCAGGATGGCTTGGCTTGACTTTGTGAACAGCAGCCGATGTGTCCTTGTCTCTCTTTCTTCAGGAGGTAGTTGATAACACTCGCCTGGAAAGTGCCAACTTCGGCCTACATATATCAAGAATCCGTAAAGACAGTGGAGAGGAAAATGCCCACCCACGAAGAGTAAGTGAAACTCATGAACCTAACACTGAAAGTCATGGCATAAATAACCATTCCTCCCTTTCAGGGCCAAATCATTGACTTCCAAGGGCTGCTCACAGATGCCATCAAGGGAGCAACCAGTGAACTTGCCTTGAACACCTTCGACCATAATCCAGACCCCTCAGTAAGTGGCGAAGATGTGACATTCATCTTTCATGTAATGTGAGCCTTTCCGCTCCTCTCATCAGGAACGACTGCTGAAACCTCTGAGTGCATTTATTGGCATGAACAGTGAGATGCGAGAATTGGCAGCCGTGGTGAGCCGGGTAAGATCTGATATTCAATTCACAAATTTATGGTTTTAAAAAAATGATCAAATGTGCATTGCAGGACATTTATCTCCATAATCCAAACATAAAGTGGAATGACATTATTGGACTTGATGCAGCCAAGCAGTTAGTCAAAGAAGCTGTTGTGTATCCTATAAGGGTAAGGACGGGAAGCCTCTTGGGGGTTATTTCCCAAACCTCATCCTTGTTCCTTGTTTCCTTAGTATCCACAGCTATTTACAGGAATTCTTTCTCCCTGGAAAGGACTACTGCTGTACGGCCCTCCAGGTAAACACAGCTTCCTATTTTGATGTCAGTGTTGCCTGCTCATCTTTTATGTGTTTCTCTTTAGGTACAGGAAAGACTTTACTGGCCAAAGCTGTGGCCACTGAATGTAAAACAACCTTCTTTAACATTTCTGCATCCACCATTGTCAGCAAATGGAGAGGGGATTCAGAAAAACTCGTTCGGGTAGGAATTCTTAATTTTGTTTTTAAAAATAACTTGAACACTTGCTTGCTTTTCCCCCACCCAGGTGTTATTTGAGCTTGCCCGCTACCACGCCCCATCCACGATCTTCCTGGACGAGCTGGAGTCGGTGATGAGTCAGAGAGGCACAGCTTCTGGGTAACAGACAGGGTTGGGGTTTTTGTTGTTGTACTTAGGAGAATCACGTCTTGTCTCTCTGTAGGGGAGAACATGAAGGAAGCCTGCGGATGAAGACAGAGTTACTGGTGCAGATGGATGGGCTGGCACGCTCAGAAGATCTCGTATTTGTCTTAGCAGCTTCTAACCTGCCGTGGTAAGAGACCAAGAGAGTAAATTTTGAATACACCATAGTAACCACATGCATTTTTGGGCTCCAGGAAGAAGCTGTCCTCCCTGCCTGCAATCAAGGTCTTGATTGTGCCTTCACTAGATCAACATTTTTCCAAAAGCAGTCTGCCACAGGTCAGCAAGCATTGTGCAAAAAATGAGATCTAGTGGCCTGGTATGTTCAGGAGATACCAAGTTAAAGACAGTTCAACTGGTTTCCCCCAGCAGGGTTGCTCAATGTCTTTAAAATACGACTGTGGGCCAGGTGCAGTGGCTCATGCCTGTAATCCCAGCACTTTGGGAGGCGGAGGTAGGCAGATCACTTGAGGTCAGGTGTTCAAGACCTGCCTGGCCCACATGATGAAACTCTATCTCTACTAAAAATACAAAAATTACCCAGGCGTTGTGGCACGTGCTTGTAGTCCCAGCTACTCAGGAGGCTGAGGCAGGAAAATGACTTGAACCTGGGAGGTGGAGGTTGCAGTGAGTTGAGATTGCACCACTGCACTCCAGCCTGGATGACAGAGCAAGACTCTGTCTAAAAAAAAAAAAAAAAAAAAAAAAAAAAGCCTGCCTCTGGACTCTTGTACTCACACTTACCTGAGTCTAGAATCTGGAATGCAGTGGCACCCCCACCACCGTCTCCCTCCCCTTCAGATATCTGCAGGGCTCTGTAGGTCACCTTCAGGGGTCTGCTCTGATGCCACCCACTCAGCATCCTATTCATAATTGCAGCCCCGGCCCCAGCTCCCTATGCTGCATTCTTGCTTTGTGTTTCTTCCTGTGCTGTTACCAGAAGTGATACTAATTTGGAATTAATGGCGATTAAGCTTTACAGCCCCTTGATTTCCTGGGACCCTTCCTTGGCTCATGGAGAGTCCCCAGCAATGTCCTCATGGTCTTCATTTTTGCAAAATTTGTGAAATGGTAGTTTTATTGCTGGAACCACTTTTGCAAAAATTATATAACAGTTAGAAGATTATGGCAGTGAAAGAGATCTGATCTAACCAACCTCCATCTTGCCTTTAATCATTCCTGGGCTCAAGCCAAGCTAACTTTGGGAGACATTTCGTTTATAGTTTAAATGATAATAACCCTTTTTGAAAACTATGTGGCCTTCCTAAAGCTAATGCAAGACCACCAGGTTAGAAGGATGAGAGGAGCCTGAAGTCGTTAACTTCCCCAGTTACTCCTGGAGATAACATCACTATTGTAGAATCTAAGTAAGATTGGCCTTTAGAGATGTCTTTTAAAGTTTTTGCATTTCTGATGACCCACGACTCCACGTGAACCCACCAACTAGTCCCATGGCCGCCCCCAGAAGAGGACTACTTTCCATACTCCCATTCAATTGCCCACCAAACTATCCTTGAAAAAGCCTAGCCTCCGAAATTTGGGGGAGATTGATTTGAGTAATGACTCCATTTCCCATGTGGCGTGGCCAGGCTTGTGTTTATTCAACTCTTTTTTTATTGCAAATAAATAAATAAATAAATAAAAGATACTATTTGCAGGCTGGGAATGGTGGCTTATGCTTGTAATCCCAGTGTTTTGTAAGACTGAGGCAGGAGGACTGCTTGAGGCCAGCATGGACAACATAGCAAGACCTCGTCTCTACAAAAAAATTGTTAAAAAATCAGCCAGGCGTGGTGGTGTGTGCCTATAGTCCCAGCCACTCAAGAGGCTGAGGCAGGAGAATTGCTTGAGCCCAGGAGTTTGAGGCTAAAGTGAGCTATGATCACACCACTGCACCCCAGCCTGGGCAACAGAGCTGCAACACCCTGTCTCTTAAAAAAAAATGCTATTGTGCTTTGTGACTCTCTATGAAAAATAAGATAAAGCAGTACTTTCCACACTTATCTGACCCCACTCCTTTCCTCAAGGAGTATCTCACAAGTCTAGTGTTCCATTTGAAAACCTTTTGGAAGACATTAGTTTGTATTACCTCACCCTGATCTGATGAATGCATTTTTCATTGCAATTGCCTTCAGTCCTGCCTGTAGGCTTTTTTTTTATTTGGAGACAGAGTCTCGCTCTGTTCCCCAGGCTGGAGTGCTGGAGTGCAGTGGCACGATCTCGGCTCACCACAACCTCTGCCTCCCGGGTTCAAGCAATTCTCTTCCTCAACCTCCCAAGTAGCTGGGATTACAGACACCCACCACCATGCCCAGCTAATTTTTTGTATTTTTAGTAGAGGTGGGGTTTCACCATCTTGGCCAGGCTGGTCTTGAACTCCTCACCTCATGATCCACCTGCCTCGGCCTCCCAAACTGTTGGGATTACAGGCGTGAGCCACTGTGCCCAGCCTGTTATTCATCTTTAATAGTATTTTTGTGCCTACTAGTGGTCAAACCATTTTGCTTGGAATTACTTACATACAACACTTCACTATCCCACACAATAATATCAAGCCCATGATCTTCCATGTGTGTTTTACGGGTAAAACCCATATGACGAGGAAAGAAGTATACTGTGCAGGATTTGGTAGGTCCAGTGGGGAAGGCACATGATGACTAGCAGGAGGTTACTAAGCAGTAACCTTGCTCTTGCTTCGTTCACACCTTACTGTTTGATCTCATCAGACAAAAACAACTTTCAACCTGGTTATTCTGGCATTACCTTTTCTTCTTCACAGGGTGTAGGTTGACATGCGAATCATACATTTCAAACCACATTTAAAACATTATAAAATTATTATAACCATTTTATAGAAAATAGGAGAATTAGAAAAAATACTTCTGATTTCACCACTGTGACTCAAGTATTACCATCTTTGTATCTACCTTTCTGGTGAAAATGGTTTAGTTATTTATCATCTTTTGCTTCCATATCCTTCTCTGGTAATGTTTTTTGTTCCCAAGAGAAAAACAGTTTTTACTCTTTTGGTTATTTTAAAGTAATAGTTGTTTATTATAAAAATCATAATTTATATGCTTTATTATTATTTGAAAGTGAGTAGTCTTCACAATAGCAAAGACATGGAATCAACCTAAACGCCCATCAGTGATAGACTGGATAAAGAAAATGTGGTACATATATACCATGGAATACCATGCAGCCATAAAAAGAACGAGATGATGTCTTTTGTGGGAACATGGATGAAGCTGAAGGCCATCATCCATAGCAAACTAACACAGGAACAGAAAACCAAATACCTCATGTTCTCACTTATAAGTGAGAGCTAAACAATGAACTCATGGACATAAGGAGGGGAACAACAGACCCTGAGGCCTGCTTGAGGGTGGAGGGTGGGAGGAGGGAGAGGAGCAGAGAAAAATAACTATTGGGTACTGGGCTTTGTGCCTGACTGATGAAATAATCTGTACAACAAACCCCCATGACAAAAGTTTACCCCTGAACCTAAAATAAAAGTTTAAAAAAGTGAATAGTCCCCTGTAACTATACCATGGAAAATGAT